CCAAGCACCATTTCAGAGGTAACGGGCGGCGCGCATCACCTCTGGGCCCACAGTTGCCTCAAGAAGTTGCCCTGGGGCCCCAGCAGTCGACGACAGGGCCCCAGATCCGCCATTAAACTCGCCCAGATCAGCAGCAAAGAGTAAAAGCCGCGCAGCGCCTGGGAAAAGATGAGCGAAGGAGGGGACCCAGCGGGGCAGAGGCAGAAGCCCTCGCCCGAAAAACCTGGGGACCTCGGCTCCGGCGGCAGGGTGGCAGCGCGGTCCTGACAGCGAAGACCCGGCCGGGGCGCCCCTCCCTCGCCCAACCCGCCCCCCGCCACTATGCGGCAGGAGAGAAAGAAAAATGCCCCGCGACCTCCCCGGGCGGCCGGCAACCCGCCCCGCCACCCCGCCTCCCCGCCGGCCCCGCGACCTCCGCCGCTGGCGACCGCCTCACCCAACCCTCCCGGCCTCGCTCGCACTCTCCCAGCCCCTCAGGCCGGACGCAAAAGCGCCGGTGACAGGAGGGCAGCCCCGAGCTGCCCTCGAGGCCCCGAAGCGGCAACGGCGACGGCGGCCGCGCCGCGGGGTATTAATCCCGGGTCGGTGGGAGCCTCCGGAGGCTGCTCTCACCCATCTCCGCCTCCCCACTCACCTCGGCCTCCGCCTCCTCCTCCGGAGGCTGCGCTGCTCCCAGCCACCCCCACTCTCAGCGGCCCTGGACTGGAAAGACAGCGGGGATAAGCGTCACCCGGTTCTGGCTGCGGCTGCGCGGAACGAACAAGCCCACCCCGCTTCGGCGACAAGCACAACTCCGCGAGGTCCAGTCCCGGCTTTTCGCGCTGGTGAGGAGGCGGAGAAGCAGGGGACGGCGCAGCAGAGCCCGAGGAGGCCCCACCCTCCGTGCGCTCGTTGGCTGGCGAGGGAGACGAGCCTGGGCGCCTTGGGCACGCCCATTGGCTCCGACGGCCGTCCTTCAGGGCGCCCCCTCGGTGGGGTGGCCGAAGAGCTGTCCGTCAGGTGCGGGCCACACCCGCGGCCCTGCAGTTCCACTCCCGCCTGCCAGCCCTCAACTCCCGGTCGGGTTGTCTCCCCGCCGGTCTCCCGCCCCCAGCTACCGGGTCCGCCAGGGTCAGGAGCCCGAGATTCGCCGCCCGTCGTAGCGGCCCGCTTCGGCCCCTCGGGGCCCGGGGCTCTCCGGGACCTACACAGCCCGGGAGACTCCGGCGGGGCTGCCTGCCCTCGCCCGAGCCCGGGGGCCCAAGCTGCGGCAGCGGCTCCCAACGCCTCTGCTCGAGGAGAGCGGCGGCCTGGATGCCCCAGCGCCCTCCCTGTCCAGTTCCTTGAAGGCCCCCAAGAGGGGCGAGGCCGGGGAGGTGCTGGAGCGGGGCCAAGTGAGCTTTCGGGGCCGCGGTTGAACTGGAGTCTTGAGTGCGCTGCGGTCAGTGGAGGCCCTTCCACCCTCGCCGCGCCCCGTGGGGAATAGTCCCCCACCTCCCGCCATGGCTGCAGCAGGAGGAGACGACGTCCTCCATTTTGTCGGGACAACTGTGGGAACTTGGGACCCCTCAAAACCAAACCCCGTGGGGCCAGGACTTGTCCCGGAAGCCCCGACTGGGCTCTGCCATTCGGACAAGGGAACAGCCCCAGCTGCCGGCGTCTGCGTCCGCGGGGCAGTACTGGTCGGGCGCGACGGTGGAGACACCCAGACGCAGCTCCCCGCCTCCATCAACCAAGATGGAGGGAGCTGCAGGCTCCCTTGGAGCTGGGCTCTCGCGGGTTGGAGGGGCTGAGGCCTGCCCTGGGGCGTCCCTGGGCGCCGCCGTCCTGTGCTAGCAGCCCGGGGCGCTGGCCCTGCCTAGGCCTTTTTACTGCCTGCCACCGTCTCCTGGTCCGGAATGGTTGATGGAGACTCCATGGAGGCTCCCTCCACAGCCCGCTCTATCGCGGGGCGCACCCGCTGCGGCCCCTGCGGGGAGCAGAATCAGGGACAGATGGCGCCCGGTGAGGGCGGGCCCCACAGGCCACCTCCACGAGGGGTCTTCTCTTTTGTTCCTCGTCTACACCTACGTCTTCGGCGGATGTCATGGTGCTGAACCATTTCCCGGACTCCACGTAAAGATGGAAGCGATTCCGCTTTCGTCTCGCCCTGGCGGTTCTTAGTGGGATTACAATTGAGGATGTTAGTTTGGATGAAAGTTGGTGAAATACTTACCTTATGTCTGGAAATACAGATAATGTGATTTTTAAAAAACACATTGAGCCCCGTTTTACTTCTGTGGTATGGTAAAGGCACAGGTTTATTCAATGAAAATCAGACGTTAACCATCTAATGCAGGGGTGGCCAATCTTTTGGCTTCCCGGGGCCACATTGGAAGAATTGGCTTGGGCCACACATAAAATACGCTAACAGTAACAATAGCTGATGAGCTAAAACAAACGAAAAAACCAAAACGCCAAAAAAATCTCATAACGTTTTAAGAAAATTTACAAATATGTGTTGGGCTGCATTCAAAGCCGTCCTGGGCCGCATGCAACCCCCAAGGGCTGCAGGTTGGACAAGCTTGATCTAAGACAAAAGCATGTTCACGGATTGATGAGAGTTCTGTGTAAGCCTTTGCATATTGCATAGTGCTGTATGTCATGGATATGCCTAATATCACCTACATTTTTTAGGTCCTCAGTTACTCTTTGGAAATAAGTGAATTACATGTAATGTCATCATTTTAATGACTGCTGTAAATTACAAGCACTGACTACCCTGAGTTCGTGGAGAAGGGCTCCATAGAGAAAATTTGAAGGTCTGACAGAAACTTTAAATGGTAAGCTCAGTAGCCACTTGTCATCTATTTTCCTTTCCCTTTAAAATTTGCTTCTGTTTTGCAGTGAGTACCTCTAAAGCAAGCTTGTCCAACCAGTGGCCAGGAGGTGGCATGTAGCCCAGAATGGCTTTGAATGCATGTGGTCCAACACAAATTTTGTAAACTTTCTTAAAACGTAAGATTTTTTTGTGTGTGATTTTTTAATTTCCCTTCTTGCTCTTACTCTCATCCTCTCTCAGCCTTTCAGACATGTGATGCTTTCCTTGATGTTATGACATAGCAAGAAGGCCCATGACAGATGCCAGCACCTTGATATTGGACTTCCCTGCCTCCAGAATGGTGAGTCAGTAAATTTCTGTTATTGATAAATTGAAACTGTATTATCATATATGTTTATTAATAGGCAATGGTGTCAGATAATCGTGAAATTGAGAAGTCGCCCATCCATTTGGGTGGGAAAATAACCAACATCCTCAGTTGTAATCCCACTAAGAACCGCCAGGGCGAGACGAAAGCGACATCGCTTCCATCTTTACGTGAGTCTTGGAAATGGTTCAGCACCATGACGTCCGCCGAAGACGTAGGTGTAGACGAGGAACAAAAGAGAAGACCTGATACATTTTTCTTTTTTCCTCCTATCCCAGGACCAAGAATCGCCTTCAGCCCTGTCTGGTGCATCCTTGGCAGAAAGTGAGGAGGAAAACACCCCCATTGTGAGTCCTTTGCCCCTAATTTGTTGCTAATAATACAGTGAGACAAATTCTTTTTACTTTATAGCCATACATGTGTATATTACTCTCTGCCGTAGTCACCTGGATACCATCTCTGGACTTACTAGTGTAAGAATTGACAACTAAATTTTTGGGTTTTGCATTTTAATTCTTTTTTCTATCTTCCTAACAGGTTCTTTGGCATGGACACAAGTTCAGTGGGAGGATTAGAATTGACTGATCAGACTCCTGTTTTATTAGGGAGTACGGCCATGGCAACTAGTCTCACGAATGTAGGAAACTCATTTAGTGGTCCAGCTAATCCTTTAGTGTCTAGATCTAATAAGTTTCAGAACTCGTCAGTGGAAGATGATGATGATGTTGTTTTTATCGAACCTGTACAACCTCCCCCACCTTCTGTACCAGTGGTAGCTGATCAAAGAACCATAACATTTACATCATCAAAAAATGAAGAACTACAAGGAAATGATTCCAAAATTACTCCTTCCTCAAAAGAGTTGGCATCTCAGAAGGGAAGTGTAAGTGAGACAATTGTCATTGATGATGAAGAGGACATGGAAACAAATCAAGGGCAAGAGAAAAATTCCTCCAATTTTATTGAACGAAGACCTCCTGAGACTAAAAACAGAACCAATGATGTGGATTTCTCCACTTCCAGTTTTTCAAGAAGTAAGGTAAATGCAGGAATGGGTAATAGTGGTATCACCACAGAACCAGACTCTGAAATTCAGATTGCTAATGTTACAACTTTAGAAACAGGTGTAAGCTCTGTGAATGATGGCCAATTAGAAAATACTGACGGGCGAGATATGAACTTAATGATTACACATGTAACATCACTGCAGAATACCAACTTGGGAGATGTCTCTAACGGACTGCAGTCAAGTAATTTTGGTGTTAATATACAAACATACACCCCATCTTTAACTTCACAGACCAAGACTGGAGTAGGACCTTTTAATCCTGGTAGAATGAATGTGGCAGGAGACGTTTTTCAGAATGGAGAATCTGCAACTCATCATAATCCTGGTAAGCAGTAAGAGATACTCTACTTCATGTAACATTATTCTTTCTTGTGCATTTTGTTTTTAAGATTCTTGGATCTCCCAGTCAGCTTCATTTCCCCGTAATCAGAAACAACCAGGGGTGGACTCTTTATCACCAGTGGCCTCACTTCCTAAACAGATTTTCCAGCCGTCTGTCCAACAGCAGCCTACTAAACCAGTTAAAGTCACTTGTGCAAACTGCAAAAAACCTTTACAGAAGGGCCAGACAGCTTATCAACGAAAAGGATCAGCTCACCTCTTTTGTTCTACCACCTGCCTTTCTTCCTTCTCCCACAAGCCTGCTCCAAAGAAACTCTGTGTTATGTGTAAAAAGTAAGGTTTACCTTTCAACATAATTACATATATGGAATTTTAATATGTACCACTTATTTTTCAGAGATATAACTACAATGAAAGGAACCATTGTTGCTCAAGTGGATTCAAGTGAGTCCTTCCAGGAATTCTGTAGTACATCTTGTTTATCTCTCTATGAAGACAAACAGAATCCTACTAAAGGAGCTCTAAATAAATCAAGATGTACAATCTGTGGTAAACTAACTGAGGTTTGTATTTTTTTTCTTTATCATTTAATTCTGTTTTGTAAGATTTTGTTTATTTTTCTTTTAGATTCGCCATGAAGTCAGCTTTAAAAATATGACTCATAAGCTGTGCAGTGACCACTGCTTTAATAGATATAGAATGGCCAATGGTTTAATAATGAATTGCTGTGAACAGTGTGGAGAGTACTTGCCCAGTAAAGGTGCTGGAAATAATGTTCTGGTGATTGATGGTCAACAGAAAAGATTTTGCTGTCAAAGTTGTGTCAGTGAATACAAACAGGTAATTCATGTTCTAATCAAAATTGGGCATTCTGTTTATAAAGTCTTTTAAAATCTTTTTTTAGGTAGGTAGCCATCCAAGCTTCCTGAAGGAGGTTCGAGATCACATGCAGGACTCTTTCTTAATGCAGCCTGAGGTAAGCAGGAATGTAAATGGAGTTCAAGGCCTTAAAAATTATCTTTTTATGTTTCAAATTTTAGAAATATGGAAAACTGACAACTTGTACTGGTTGCCGAACACAGTGCAGGTTTTTTGATATGACTCAGTGTATAGGTCCTAATGGATATATGGAGCCATATTGTTCAACTGCTTGTATGAACAGTCACAAGACAAAATATGCAAAATCACAAAGTAAGTTTCACATATTTGGACAGTTAAAAAAAAACAAATCAGATATGTACCTTTTCTTTCCTAGGTTTGGGAATTATTTGCCATTTTTGTAAGCGAAACTCTTTACCTCAATACCAAGCCACAATGCCTGATGGAAAACTGTACAACTTTTGCAATTCCAGTTGTGTGGCTAAATTTCAGGTTTGTCGTTTATTTTGCATAACCCATGCCCCTCAGGCTTAGTATCTTTTGTTCTTTGTTTTAGGCTCTAAGTATGCAGTCATCTCCAAATGGCCAGTTTGTAGCGCCAAGTGATATTCAGTTGAAATGCAACTACTGCAAAAATTCCTTTTGTTCAAAACCAGAAATCCTGGAATGGGAGGCAAGTTGTATTTTGTAATGTGTGTTATCTAATATACTTACCAAGGTTCCCATTGTGCATTTAGAACAAAGTGCATCAGTTCTGCAGCAAAACTTGTTCAGATGACTATAAGAAGTTGCATTGCATAGTTACATATTGCGAATACTGTCAAGAGGAGAAGACTCTTCATGAAACAGTAAATTTCTCTGGCGTTAAGAGACCTTTCTGTAGTGAAGGCAAGTTGCATATACAGTGTTGTTCATAACATTTGTTTTAATATATAAATCTTATATTTTTCAGGCTGCAAATTATTATACAAACAGGATTTTGCCAGACGTTTAGGATTGAGATGTGTTACTTGCAACTATTGTTCTCAGCTATGTAAGAAGGGAGCAACTAAAGAACTCGATGGTGTTGTGAGAGATTTCTGCAGTGAAGATTGCTGTAAAAAATTTCAGGATTGGTACTACAAGGCGAGTAACTCCTTTATTACAGCAGCTACTTTGCAATATCTGAAACCTTCCTTTTTAAATTAAGGCTGCAAGGTGTGACTGTTGTAAATCTCAAGGAACTCTTAAAGAGCGAGTTCAGTGGCGTGGGGAAATGAAACATTTCTGTGATCAACATTGCTTACTGCGTTTCTACTGTCAACAAAATGAGCCCAACATGACAACTCAGAAAGGACCTGAAAACTTACATTATGGTATGTAATGATTTAGGTGATAACTTGAAAACTGTCTTATTTTAAATTTTTTTGTGTTTTTTAGATCAGGGTTGTCAGACATCTCGAACCAAAATGACAGTAAGTATTGGTGAAATGGAGTGCTGAATTGTAAATAAAAATGTTTCTCTTTGCTTCTCCATAGGGTTCAGCACCACCCCCTTCTCCAACACCTAACAAAGAGATGAAGAACAAAGCAGTTCTTTGCAAACCTTTAACAATGACAAAAGCTACTTACTGTAAACCTCACATGCAGACCAAATCTTGTCAGACAGGTAACTTAGGACAATGTGACTTACATACTTCCCATTGCTCCTTAAATATGTTTTGTGTTTTTAGATGATACTTGGAGGACAGAATATGTTCCAGTGCCTATCCCTGTGCCTGTGTATATCCCAGTTCCTATGCACATGTACAGTCAGAATATTCCTGTTCCTACTACAGTTCCTGTTCCTGTAAGTCACATTTTAAGTTCTTTCTCATTTTGTAAACCTAACTCAAAATGATTTGGTTAATTAGGTGCCAGTTCCTGTTTTTCTGCCTGCTCCATTGGACAGCAGTGAGAAGATTCCTGCAGCAATTGAGGAGCTAAAAAGCAAGGTTTCTTCAGATGCTCTTGATACAGAGTTGCTTACAATGACGGATATGATGAGTGAAGACGAGGGGAAAACAGAGACAACCAACATCAACAGTGAGCTACACTAAATTATACCTTGCGAATAATGATTCCTAATGATAATATGGATTGATTTCAGGTGTAATTATTGAAACAGATATAATTGGTTCAGACCTTTTGAAGAACTCTGACCCAGAGACACAGTCCAGCATGCCTGATGTACCATATGAACCAGATTTGGATATCGAAATAGATTTTCCCAGAGGTACTCAAAACCTTTATGACTATGGAATTTAGATTTAAAATAAAAGTTCTGATTTGGTTGTCAGCTGCTGAGGAGCTTGATATGGAAAATGAATTTTTATTACCACCTGTTTTTGGCGAAGAATATGAGGAACAGCCCAGACCTCGATCTAAAAAAAAGGTACATTCACTTAATAGCCTATATAACAATATAAAGATATTATTATGGTGTTTTTTACTAATAGGGAGCCAAGAGAAAGGCTGTATCAGGATACCAGTCTCATGATGATAGTTCTGACAATTCAGAATGCAGCTTTCCTTTCAAATATACGTATGGCGTAAATGCATGGAAACACTGGGTCAAAACTAGGCAACTTGATGAAGATCTTCTGGTATTAGATGAGTTAAAATCTTGTAAGTGTTTTAATTTTGTTTCTCCTAAGTCCTAACAATTATTTTTTATTTTATGTATTTTTAGCTAAATCAGTAAAGTTAAAAGAGGATCTACTCTCTCACACCACAGCTGAGCTTAACTATGGGTTAGCTCATTTTGTCAATGAGATCCGACGGCCAAATGGAGAGAATTATGCACCTGACAGCATCTATTACCTTTGCCTTGGAATACAGGAGGTTAGTAATTTGATGGCTGCTTTCAAGTATAAGAAAGTTTGTGGGGCTTTTTTTTTTTTTATAGTATTTGTGTGGAAGTAATCGAAAAGACAACATATTTATTGATCCTGGATACCAAACATTTGAGCAAGAATTGAATAAAATACTGCGAAGCTGGCAACCAAGCATACTTCCAGATGGTAATGCTATTTTCACTAAAGGTGTTGCTCTCTAATTCTTTTAAAATAGTTCTCTCTATTTAAGGGTCAATATTCTCTCGAGTTGAAGAAGACTATCTCTGGAGGATAAAACAACTAGGATCACACTCTCCAGTAGCTCTTCTGAATACACTGTTCTACTTTAACACTAAGTATTTTGGCCTGAAAACAGTGGAACAACACTTAAGACTTTCCTTTGGCACTGTGTTTAGGCATTGGAAAAAAAATCCTTTAACGATGGAAAACAAAGCGTGTCTTCGATACCAAGTGTCTTCCTTGTGTGGAACAGATAATGAAGGTAGTGTAACAGATTTCTATTTTTATTTTTATTTAGGAGGTTTATTTCACTTTTATTTTTTAAGATAAAATTACTACTGGAAAAAGAAAACATGAAGATGATGAGCCAGTATTTGAACAAATTGAAAACACAGCCAATCCTTCCAGATGTCCTGTGAAAATGTTTGAATGCTACTTGTCTAAAAGGTGAGTGTTAATGATACTTAACTTTTAAAAATGACTTTTTCTCTTTTTCCTCCCGCCTCCAAAGTCCACAGAATCTTAATCAGAGGATGGATGTTTTTTATTTGCAACCAGAATGCTCTAGTTCTACAGATAGCCCTGTCTGGTATACGTCTACTTCACTGGACCGAAACACCTTGGAAAATATGCTTGTACGGGTTCTTCTAGTAAAAGATATTTATGATAAAGACAATTATGAACTGGATGAAGACACAGACTAAAAAGGAACGTTGCAGAAGCAATCGGGATAAAACAGCATTAGATAGTCATGCTGCTAGATCTTTATTATGGAAAACATTTCAAGTTTACTCCTTCTGTTTTGAGTTTTGTAGCAGTGTACCCACGCTGGGTATTACCATGTAAATAATCTGTGAGTGAAAGTTGCCATTATTCTATGTAGTGGTTTTAGGATACTTAACAAATACATTCAAATTCTTTTTTTATTATTATTTATTTGATTAGGTATGTTTGTAACTTTTTACATTACAGAATATGAATGAGAATGTGCCATGTATAATTTTTTTCTTGTAGTAAGAAACATCCATATTGCACAACTCTACTGTTGCAAAGCTTCCTTGGAAGGGGGCTCTTTTACTGGGTTCTTAACCAGATGGTTGTGTATGGGTAGCACTACTAAAAGTTTAGAACTTGCAGTGTCTTTCGGAATTTTTAAAATAAACTGTAAACTAATAGGCTGGGGTTTTTGTTTTGTTTTGGGGTTTTGTTTTGTTTGGTTTTACATTTTAGTTACTGAAGCCTTACAAGGTTATGTAGAGAGATACCATCTTCTGTACCAAAAATAGACAAGAGAATGCTGTCAATATTGGTGTACTGTAATGTGAATCTATGCTGGTGAAAACAATTTTTTGTTCCCCTTATTAAAACCTTAGTGTCCTTTTCTCATTTGTGGCTTTCTGCATCACCCAATCAATAAAAAACAAATATATATATGTATATATATGTATGTATGTGTGTGTGTATATATATATATATATATATATATATAAATGATTGTAAGTTGAAAACAAGATCATCAAGACATTTCCTTTGTAAAAATGTCTGGTGAAAGTATAAAATTCTGTTTTCTTCTATGCCAGCCATAAGTATCTGAAATCCTCTTCATTTATAGAGGTTTGATTTTTATTTCTTTTTTTCCCTCTTAAGGATACAGATCATGCTGCAATGTTAGCTGTGTAGTACTCTAAAACTTAGCAATTTTATCAGAATTCTTGTGCCTGTTTACATTGGATAAAATTGTTTTTAGAAATTCCACTCCTGAAATAGTTACAGAAAGTCAAGCTATGTTAAATAAGATAGGATCACATTTTATAATGAAGATTACCAGTGTAGTAATTCTGATATTGCAAATGATTGAGGAACAAACAAAGAAACTAATAGAGAAAGTCAGTCTCAGAGGAAATCCCATTTAATGTTAGATTGTTTGGCTTTTGAAATTACTTCTTATAGAAGATTGCATTAAAAAAAAAAACAACTTTGTGCTTCTGCATAGCAATTTATCCATTCAGACCTTTTCTTTTAGAATAAGGAAACTTAAAATCTACTTTCTAAAGACTGAACAAAGTGCTAGCTGCAAATTATCTTGAAATCATTTGGCTCTTTTCTAGCATGTGTGTAATCATGTTTTCTTCTGATTCCTGAATGACCATGGTAGCATTAGTGTTTAGAAATTGTTCAGGGGAAAATTGAGCTATTTTCCATAGTGGCTAGCAATTGCTACACATCCTTAGATACTCCTCTCTCCCATAGGATAAATGTTACAGCACACAAAAGAAATTTTCTCAATTCTGATTTGGAAAATTTCACAGGTGTCATTATTGTATATCTAAGCAATAATTATCTGAATGTTTTGGCATAAAAAATTATAATGTTCTAACTTGTTTTATAAGTTGAATGACTTTTCAGTCCCTTGATTTTATATTGTTGAGTGATAATCAGACTGATAGTAGCAAATCTGATCATACATTACTAAAATAGATTGCTGATTGTCTATTTAACGAAGACAAGTGGGTAACATTTAAAATATATAATACAAAAATTTTCTCTAACTTACCTTTTTCCAGAACTACTTCTTTAAGCACTTTTCCTATTAATGCCTATTGTTGATTAAAAGGTGGTTAATTCTAACCATCTTTTAGTCTTCAAAGTGGTGCTATATTCCATCAAGAGCAATAAAGTTTTTCCCAGGTGTCACTTATTGTATATGTTACCAAATACCATGAATTTCTGCCATAGTACTACTATCAAGCACCTTGTCTTGCTATTTACAGTTTCTTCATTTGTATATTTTTAGCTTTTCTAAGTGGAAATGTCTACATAATTTTGATCTTGACATGATTGAGGATTTAGAGCTCTTGTCTTTGTCTTGATTGCAATCCAACGATAGATTAACTTGATTCTCAGGGGGAAAAGAAAAACTTATTTTATGAGAATTGTTTGTTCTGTGAAACTCACTTCACCTAGAACACATTTCATTGATTCTTGGATCTTAGTTTATGTGGTCATAGTTGACTGCTGAGAAAAGGACAATGAAATGATAGCAATTTCCTTTTGCTTCTAGGTGATCTCTGATTATAGATAGCATCCTGTAAATATAACTTTATTGTCTTGAAATGTTTATTGAAGATGCTATATTTTTCTGTTCTGTTTTCTGAAGATTTTGCCATTTAAAATGATCCAGTGAAAAATATTTATCCACATTGAAGAAAGTGGATTTCCCATGCAAATTGAATCTTCATTAACACATTTTAAAAGGCTTTACTGTATTAGGTAACATAGATATTAAAGGATTTTTCTAGGCAAGAAGCTCAACTTTTTTTTTCCATAAAAATAATTTTTGCTTAAATAGTAACTCATGGTTTTCTTTTATTAAATGGGGTTGTTGTCAGTATGTTAAACATTGAAGTAGGAGGAGGATGCATATTGTACTATGCATTCAAATTTATCACTGTTTTTTCTGACAGACTTTCCCTTTGTCCTTTCTAGTTATGACTTGGGAATGGGGTAACTTCTTTATGCATAGTATTAAGGGTTATAGTATGAAGAAATCATAAAATTGCAAGTTTTGGTTTGCATTACTCTAATGTGGGTTCATTTAATCTGAGATCTTAAATATCTTGCAGCCTTAAATCACTACAAACATTTGCATTTTTATTATGCCAGTTATTTCCAAAATGTATTGTTATACATGTCACTTATGTTTTTAAGCTAATATTGACTGTAGGATAATCTCCTTGTTCCCCTCAAAATAGTCATGAAAGTGTACATGAAAATATTTTTAAAGAATAAATTTCTTTAAATTACATACTTTTGGATTTCCCCCTTAATAAGCCCCTT